CCTTTTTGTGTCTTTCTCCTCCTCCTCCTCCTGCGTCCCTTGGCAAAGCAAATCCCTGTCCCCTCGGAGAGTTCAGGGAGAGCTTGCTTAGGGCTGCGACTTCAGACACCAGCTCCCCTCTTTCTAGGTCCCCAGAGAGGTGGCCCAGCGGCTGGCCTGTTTCCCACTGGGAATGCGAGGGGCACCCGGGCCGGCCCAGGGCTGACCCACAGCAGGCTCGGGCAGTGGGTGCTCAGCTGGTCTGCACTGAACGCAACCGGAAGTGAGGGTCCTTTTCCTTCTCTGCGGCCACCCCCTCCTCCCCGAGCTTTCCTGAACCTTCTGGGTGCTCCAGGACTCCCGGCCCCGCGCTCCAAATGCTTCTCCGTTTTCTAAGCGGGGATGGGGAAACTCTGGATTCACATCCGTGTGTCAGGAAACCGTTCCCAGGGGAAGTGCGTCTGAGCTGAGGCTTACAGACCCAGGTAGGCGGTAGCGGAGGGGCCCTTGGGGTCCTGGTAACCTCGGGGAGCAGGGGAGTGACCCGCTCTGATTCGGTTTGGGCGCAAGCAAACCCAGGCCTGGCCGCCGGGCGCCTGGGCCGCGCCAACTCGCTCTCCCCCTCCCACGCCCGTCCGGCACCTCCTGGCCCGCCAAGCCCCAGATGCGGGTGTTTGTTCCAGAAAACTTTCGGCGGCGGCTCGCACTGAGCATGCTCGGCGGCGGGGCGGGCCTGGGGTCCGGAAGCTCCAGCGACTCGGCGGCACCCGCCGCTTTGAGGTAGCGGGTCCCGACAGGCGATGGACCCCTCGGGCTCCCGGGGGCGCCCCACGTGGGTGCTGGCCGGGGGTCTCCTGGCAGTGGCCCTGGCGCTGGGGGGCCGAGGCTGTCTCGGCGCCAGCTCACGTCCCCGCTGGCGCCCCCTCGGCGCGCAGCCACCCCGGGATCCCCAGGTGGCTCCTAGGTCTGGGCCCGGCCTGAGGATCCCTCCGGGGCGGAGCGGGGCGGGGCCCGAGAGCAGCACGCAGGTAAGGAGGGCCCGACCCCAGGCTCCGGTCTGACTGTAGTGGTTTGACTTTGTCTACACCGGCGGTGGCAGGGAGGACCCTTAGTATTTCGCAAAGAATGAGGAAGGGAGGGCAGGATCTGAATAGGGTGCTTCGCGGCCCTTAGGTGTATCCCGCTCACGGCCAGAAAGCTTCGAGGGAAACTGGAGACCTTCCTCGGGGTGTGGCAGCTGCCGGCTTGGACTTCACCAGCGACCCTGGTTCGAATCCTGCTCTCCATTTTACGAGCTTCCCATTAATGACTTTGTGTCTTGAATTTTTTAGGACTTGCCCTGTATGATTTGGCCCAAAGTGGAATGCTGTCACTTTAAGACTGCAGGTGAGTTTTTCTTCTGGTTGATGTTCCCCTGTTTATATAAAACGGGTGTGTTGTTGTTTTGCAGTGGAAGCACCACTTGGAATGAAATTGGACAAGAAAATGGAAGTCTTCATCCCACTCTCAACTTCTGCAGCCTCTAGTGGGCCATGGGCTCATTCCTTATTTGCTTTTATACCCTCCTGGCCTAAGAAGAACTTATTTAAAAGAGAGTCTCCTATAACACACCGCCTGGTAAGTATTAAGTTCAATGCTTTAACACAAATCATTTTCTAATAACTTTTACATTTTATTGTAGTATGGGGACATTTCAAGAGAAGTTCAAGGGACTTCTGAAAATGGAGTAATTTTTCAGAAATGTGCACTGGTAAGTTTCCACTGGTGGTGTATATTTGAAGAATCTGCCCTCATGCCTTCTCCTTCTGCCCTAGGTGTCTGGGTCGAGTGAAGCACAGACAGCCCGCATATGGCTGCTTGTTAACAACACCAAGACAACCTCGTCAGCCAACCTCTCGGAGCTGCTCTTGCTGGACAGCATTGCTGGTCTCACCATTTGGGACTCTGTGGGAAACAGGACCTCGGAAGGATTCCAGGCTTTTAGCAAGAAGTTTCTGCAAGGTAACAGCAAAGCGTTCTGAAGTCAGGGATGATCCCTGAGTCACATGTGCTTTTCTCTGCGCAGTGGGAGATGCCTTTGCTGTCAGCTACGCAGCCACGCTCCAGGCTGGAGACCTCGGGAACGGGGAGAGCCTCAAGCTTCCTGCCCAACTCACCTTTCAGAGCTCGTCACGGGTATGACCTTTGTTACTTTAATCTCTGTCTTGTGCTGAAAGTGTTTTCTTTTTTCCTTTTCTAGAACAGAACACAGCTGAAAGTGCTTTTTTCCATAACAGCAGAAGAAAACGTAACGGTAAGAGACATGACATGCCCTGAGCACCCTCAACATGAATCCTGCTCTCCTCTTGTCTCCACAGGTTCTGCCGCACCACGGCCTCCACGCAGCAGGGTTCTTCATTGCCTTCCTCCTCTCCCTTGTGCTGACCTGGGCTGCCCTCTTCCTCATGGTTCGCTATCAGTGTCTGAAGGGAAACATGCTCACCAGACATCGGGTGAGTCTTCCCTGAGGGTGGTTTGGAAGGTGAATCAATTATTATTTCCGCAATTCTCCTGAAGGTTTGGCAGTATGAGAGCAAGCTGGAACCCTTGCCGTTCACCTCAGCTGATGGCGTGAATGAGGACCTTTCCCTTAACGACCAAATGATAGACATTCTGTCTTCCGAGGACCCTGGGAGCATGCTTCAAGCCTTAGAAGAGTAAGAATTCTAAATCCCATTATACTTACACAAATGGAATTCTTTTGATTTTTGTGTTTCCTAGGTTGGAGATTGCAACCCTGAATCGGGCAGATGCAGATCTGGAGGCTTGTCGAACACAAATCAGCAAGGATATCATTGCCCTTCTGCTGAAAAATCTCACCAGCAGTGGCCACCTCTCACCCCAAGTAGAGAGAAAAATGAGTGCTGTTTTCAAAAAGCAGTTTCTATTGCTGGAAAATGAAATACAAGAGGAGTACGATCGGAAGATGGTGGCATTGACAGCTGAATGTGACCTGGAAACAAGAAAGAAGATGGAAAACCAGTACCAGAGAGAGATGATGGCAATGGAGGAAGCAGAAGAGTTGCTGAAACGTGCTGGTGAGAGGGTAAGACAGGTCTGAAAGGAAGGCGTTCACTTAGTTTCTCACGCTCTCCCTTTCCTCTCTCCAGTCTGCTGTAGAGTGCAGCAACCTTCTGCGGACCCTCCATGGCCTGGAACAGGAGCACTTGAGGAAGTCTCTCGCTTTGCAACAAGAAGAAGACTTTGCCAAAGCTCACAGACAGCTGGCTGTTTTCCAGAGAAATGAACTGCACAGTATCTTTTTTACCCAGATAAAAAGTGCTATTTTCAAAGGGGAATTGAAACCAGAGGCAGCTAAAATGCTGCTGCAAAATTATTCTAAAATACAGGTAATACATCAGCCTCGCTGTGATGGAAAAGTCATATTTTCTTGTTTTTTTTTTTAATTGACAGGAGAATGTAGAAGAGTTAATGGACTTTTTCCAGGCTAGTAAGAGGTATCATCTAAGTAAAAGATTTGGCCACAGGGAATATCTGGTCCAGAACCTCCAGTCATCAGAGACCCGTGTGCAGGGCCTTCTGAGCACCGCTGCAGCCCAGCTGACTCACCTCATTCAGAAGCACGAGAGGTACCACTCAACACTGTCCCAACAGTGCGAACCACATTCCTAACTTTACATCCTTTCCATCTAGAGCAGGGTACCTGGATGAAGACCAAATGGAAATGCTATTGGAGCGGGCTCAGACAGAAGTCTTTTCAATCAAGCAGAAGTTGGACAATGACTTAAAGCAGGAAAAGAAAAAGCTCCACCAAAAATTAATAACTAAGAGAAGACGAGAGTTGCTACAAAAGGTATATAAGGCATGATGCTATTTATTCTTTGCCCCCCACTTAATTTTCTTTTCTGAAACTCCAGCACAGGGAGCAGCGTAGGGAGCAGGCGTCCGTCGGCGAGGCCTTCCGAACGGTTGAGGATGCCGGCCAGTACCTGCACCAGAAGAGGAGCCTGATGGAGGAGCACGGTGCCACCCTGGAGGAGCTGCAGGAGCGTCTGGACCAGGCCGCCCTGGACGATCTCAGGACCCTGACCCTTTCGCTGTTTGAAAAGGCCACCGACGAGCTGCGGCGCCTGCAGAACTCAGCCATGACCCAGGAGCTGCTCAAGCGTGGGGTGCCCTGGCTCTTCCTGCAGCAGATCCTGGAGGAGCACGGCAAGGAGATGGCTGCACGGGCCGAGCAGCTGGAGGGGGAGGAGAGGGACAGGGACCAGGAGGGTGTCCAGAGCGTGAGGCAGAGACTGAAGGATGACGCTCCTGAGGCCGTGACAGAGGAGCAGGCAGAGCTGCGACGCTGGGAGCACCTGATCTTCATGTGAGTGCCTTTGCGGGTCGTAATCACCCCTCTGTTAAGAGTGTGTCTCTGTTCTTCCTCCCAGGAAGCTCTGCTCCTCAGTCTTCTCCCTGTCTGAAGAGGAGCTGCTCAGGATGAGGCAGGAGGTCCATGGCTGCTTTGCTCAGATGGACAGGAGCTTGGCCCTCCCCAAGATCCGGGCCCGAGTTCTGCTGCAGCAATTTCAGACTGCGTGGCGAGAAGCAGAGTTCGTGAAGCTGGACCAGGCCGTGGCTGCCCCTGAGCTGCAGGTAGGATGGACCTGTCAGTGGCCGATTACAGATCTTACCCACGTCTTCCCCAACCCCTCTCCAGCAACAGTCCAAGGTGAGAAAGTCACGGTCCAAGAGTAAAAGCAAGGGAGAGCTTCTGAAGAAGTGCATCGAAGACAAAATTCACCTCTGTGAGGAACAGGCCTCTGAAGACCTGGTGGAAAAGGTCAGTACATCTGCTTCACCCAGCTGTTTCTCCTGGGTTTGGGTCCATCCCTGTCCCCTCCCAGGTTCGAGGTGAATTGCTGCGGGAGAGAGTGCAGCGGATGGAGGCACAGGAGGGAGGCTTTGCACAGTCGCTTGTTGCTCTGCAGTTCCAGAAGGCGTCCCGGGTGACCGAGACTCTGTCGGCCTACACCGCCCTCCTCAGCATCCAGGACTTGCTCCTGGAAGAGCTGAGTGCATCTGAGATGCTGACCAAGTCGGCCTGCACACAGATCCTGGAGTCGCACAGCCGGGTGAGTGCAGGCGCTGGGAAGGAGAGGGGGACTGGTGCTTACCCTCTGCCCCTTCCTTGTGTAGGAGCTCCAGGAGTTGGAGAGGAAGCTGGAGGACCAGCTGGTGCAGCAGGAGGCAGCCCAGCAGCAGCAGGCCCTGGCGAGCTGGCAGCAGTGGGTGGCCGATGGGCCCGGGATTCTGAACGAACCTGGGGAGGTGGATTCTGAAAGGCAGGTCTCTACTGTCCTGCACCAAGCCCTGAGCAAGAGCCAGACATTACTGGAGCAACATCAGCAGTGGTATGCCGTGTGCCCCGTAGCACTCAAAGATACTGAACTTACGTATATTTTATTTTCACTCCAGTTTGAGAGAGGAACAACAGAACAGTGTCGTGCTAGAAGACTTGTTGGAAAACATGGAGGCAGACACCTTTGCAACCCTGTGCAGCCAGGTGAGAAGGTACTGGCAGGGTCTGAGGCCACCAGGGTCTGAACTCCCTCTGTTGTTTCCTGTAGGAGCTGAGACTGGCATCGTACCTGGCGAGGATGGCCATGGTGCCCGGGGCCACGCTTCGCCGGCTCCTGAGTGTGGTACTGCCCACAGCCTCACAGCCTCAGCTGCTGGCCCTGCTGGATTCGGCCACCGAGAGACATGTGGACCACGCAGCTGAGAGCGATGGCGGAGCGGAGCAGGCCGACGTGGGCAGGCGGAGGTGAGTGCCGTGGAGGGGCTGCCTCCCGGGGCTTGAAACTATAAGACTCCCTTCTTGCCTGCAGGAAACACCAGAGCTGGTGGCAAGCCTTAGATGGCAAACTGCGAGGAGATCTGATAAGCAGAGGATTAGAAAAGATGCTGTGGGCCCGCAAGAGAAAGCAGAGGTAATGATGGGCACCTGCTCATGTGGCTGGGGCTTTTTTTTTTTTTTTTTTTTTTTCCTACCAGATGCTATGCTAAGTGCCAGACCACTGTGAACTGCAGAGGAAAAACCAGGGTATCAGAACTCTTCCACCGGTGGGGATAGTAGAGGCCACAAAGCCTCCATCACTCAACGCAATTGCATCTAAAGAATAATTTTCTGCAGACCACATGGAGGTGAGATGTTTGAGGTTTCTGAACAGGAAGCCCAAACATGTTAATTTGATACATTAGCAGGGGCTTATTATTTTCCCGTAACAAGGTCACAGGAAATTTATTAGCACTGTATCACAATCCTCTGGAAGAAAAATCGTCAGAGGTCACATTAACCCTTTAGTTCCCGCTGCTGTGAGGAAGGTTTTGTTGGGCAATGCTTTAACTTTTGATGGTCACTGAAACATCCCAGTCTCTCACCTTTATATGATGCCTCTGTTTTCATCTATCTATCCATCCATCCATCTATCCACCCATCCATCCACTCACTCGCTGAACCAATAGTTGCTGGAGCATCTGCTGTGGGCACTGCTGCAGAATCGGGGATGTGGCAGTGAACAGCACCCACAAATTCCCACCCTTCAATGAGTTAACATTCTCATGTCATTCTCTCACAGCTTCATACAGCAACTCTCTAAAATCAGTGTCATTTTTCATATGAAAAATTGAGGTGCCAGGCATGCAGCCTGTAGCCCTTTCCCAGTCTTTTCTCCACAGAGCAGCCAGGCTGATCTTTTTTAAAAATGTAAATCACTCCCTGCTTAAAATCTTCTAGTGCCTCCTCATCGCTCTTAAGAATAAAATCCAAATTCCTTACCAGAGCCTATGAGACCGTGAAGGATATGCCTCTTGGCTCCCTCTGTGACCTCATCTCCCCCTTGCTCATCGCAATTCTGCCATGTTTGTCTTCTCTTTGCTCTCCCAGGACTCTGAGCAGGGTCCTGCCTCAGGACCTTTGCACCATCTATTTCTGAACACTCTGCTCTCTGTGTATTTCCTTGGCTGATTTCTGCCATTTGGGTTTCAGCTCAGATATCACCTCCTCCAGTAGGCCTTTTGGGACTTGTCCACCCCTCTTTCCCCCATGCCCTGTTTTCTTTCTCACATGGCTGTGGCAGTCAGCTTTCTTAGCGGCAATATGGACTCCAGCAAACGAACTCTGGCAGATACATGGGTAGTGCAGGGGAACAAGCTCTTATCCACAGCTAGATGCCCTGGCGGCTCTTCTGCCCCTTACTGGCTGCAGGGCGTGAGACAAGCATCTTAATCTCTCCAGTCCTTGGAACATGGAAACCAGACCATGTCTTTCCTCTGCTCAAAGCCTTTTAAGGGCTTCCCATCCCAGGCAGAGAAAAAGCCACGTTCCTTTCTATGCCCTGAAAAGCCATCCAACTGGACCCATTCCTTGCCCGACCTCTCCTCCCACTCCACCCCCCACTGGCTCTGCTCCAGCCACTTCTGCCCTTGCTGTTCCTTGAGCAGCCAGGACTGTGGCTGCCTCCAGGCCTTTGCACTTGCTGCTTTCTGTCTCTGGAATGCTCTTCCTCCAACACCCACGTGGCTTTTAAGCTTTCATTCAAGCATTACCATCTCAGCGAGACCTTCACTAGTTGCCCTATTAAAAATCGCAACCCCACCTCCTCCCCAACCCATATCCCTTTCCCCTCATTGATTTCTCCCCTTAGCACTCATCAGCTTGTCACATACTGTCATTTGCTTATTTGCTGGTTTATTGTCTGTCTCCCTCCACCACAATGACGGCTCCATGAGAAATGATTTCTGTTTTGTCCGTGATACGTTCTAGCATCTAGGATGCAGGCACATGGTGGGCAGATCTGCTGAATGAATGAGTGAATAAGGTTCGGTTCCTTTATTCCTCTTCTTTGCAGTGGATAGTCAGAGTCCCTTCCTGATATCAGGGTACTGAGTATGGGGTGAGACTCAGGCATTAGAGTCCAGCACACTGCCCGCCAGTGCTGGCCATCTCTGCTCCCATCCCTGCTCAGCTCGCATGCTTGGCTTCCCACCCAAGACAAGCAGCCCAGGAAACAGATTCGATCAATGCTCTTCACCTTGAGCATCTCGAGGGCTGTGCTTGACGAAGTCTTAAAGCCAATAAATATCAGCAGCTAAGCTCTCTCTGCTAGACGGTCAGTGCAGAGGCAGCAGTGGCCACACTTAGGCAGCCGCTGGGGAGAGGACAAGGACAGTCAGCTTTAGAAGGAAGGACACAACTGACCCCGGCTTGCTGGCAGATGAGGTGGGCTGAAGAGCTGGTGAAAACAGAGGCTCCCAGTTCCGTGTGTAAGAACATGCAGGCTCAGTCATACTGCAAGGGCCTGAGTCTTGGGTCTGTTGTATCTGTGTGATACTGGGTGTGCTGGTTAATTGTATGAGTCAACTTGGCCGGGCCATAGTGCCCAGAGATATGGTCAGCATGATTCTGGATGCTTCTGTGAGGGTGTTTTTGGATGAGATTAACATCTAAGTTGGTGGACTTGAGCAGAGCAGGTTGCCCTCCATAATGTGGGTGGGCCTCGTCCAATCAGTTGAAAGCCTGAACAGCAGAAAAAACTGACCTCCCCTAAGCAAGTGGGATTTTGTCCACAGATGGCCTTTAGGCTGGAGCTGCAGCCTCAGCTTTCCTCTGGGTCTCTAGCCTTCCTGCTTGCCCTGCAAATTTTGGACTTCTTAGCCTCCTTAAAGTAAATCTCTATCAATATACCAGTGGCCCTCTGTATCCATGGTTCCGGATCTGTGGATTCAACCAACTGCAGATCAAAAATTTAGTTAAACCCATGAAAGTTGTGTACAGCCTTTTTCCTTGTCGTGATTCCCCAGACAATACATGTAACAAGTACTTATATAGCATTTACACTGTATTATGTATCATAGGTAAACTAGAGATGACTTAAAGCAGTGGTCCTCAACCTTTTTGGCACCAGGGACCGGTTGCATGAAAGACAATTTTTCCATGAACTGGCAGGAGCGTGGTTTCAGGATGATTCAAACCATTATATTTATTGTGCACTTTATTTCTATTATTATTACATTGTAATATATAATGAAATAATTATACATCTCACCATAATGTAGATCAGTGGGAGCTCCAAGCTTGTCTTCCTGCAACTAGATGGTCCCATTTGGAGGTGATGGGAGACAGTGACAGATCATCAGGCATTGGATTTTCAAAAGGAGCACGCAACCTAGATCCCTCGCATGTGCAGTTCACAGTAGGGTTTGTGCTCCTAAGATAATCTAATGCCGCCACTGATCTGACAGCAGGCAGAGCTCACACAGTAATGCGAGCAAGCAATGGGGAGCGGCTGTCAATACAGATGAAACTTCGCTCACTCACACAGCACTTAGCTCACTCACCTCCTGTTGTATGGCCCAGTTCCTAACAGGCCATAGGCCGGATGGGTTTGTGGCCTAGGGGTTGGAGACCCCTGACTTAAAGTACATAGGAGGATGTGCTGTAGGTTATATGCAAATACCACACCATTTTATTATATCTGCGAGGGGTCCTGGAACCAATCTCCTGAAACCAAGGGAGGACCATATATACACATTCTATTGGTTCTGTTTCCCTGGAGCGCCCTGGGTAATACAAGGGAAGTCTTTTCATGCCTTAGTGAACCTGGGACTCAGTTCGCTTGTCACTGGTGCAGCCTCCAGAGCCAGCTGATGTAGGCCGCCACTCCCTCAATGGCTCCTGGCCTTGGGCACATAACTGAACCCCTACATGCTCCAGGCTCCTCTGCAAAGTTGGGAGGGTAATAACAGTAATAACCACCCTCAGAGTGTTATTGTGAGAATTAAATGCATTTGTGCCCATGAGTGCTGAAGGCTAGAGATGCACTGGTCTTTACTATCAGGACATGAGGACTGAGAAAATCCATGCAACTGCTCAGCATGGTAAGTAGCTTGCTAGGTGAGTGTGGCTCACACCAAGTTCTCAGCACCTGTTAGATGATACTATTAACACAATATTTATTTGTAAATTACTGAAACCTTATTCACCAGGTAAGTATGAATTGAACCCAGACCTACAAAAGCTTAAAATACTTGAGGAACAATAGTTTACCTTATGAGGTAGTCAGCTGTCTGGTAACCTCAATCAGCTAAAATTTGCTGGCAAATTCAGGAATTGAAAAATCCTAGAGATTTGTCAGAGGGTACAAACTTGCAGTCATGTAGGATGAATAAGTCTAACCTAATGCACAGCAGGAGGACTATGGTTCATAATATTGTATTGTATGCTGAACATTTGGTAAGAGACTGGATTTTATGTGTTCTTACCACACACACACACACACGCGGTAACTGTGTGAGGAGATTCATATGTTAGTTTGTTTGACTGTAGTTGTCATTTCACCATGTGTATCACAACATCATGCTGTATACCTTAAATAGATACAATAATAAATAAACAACTATCCTAGAGAGATAAGGGGTAAGCATTATACAAAGCCACACACGCAATTTCGTGGAAAGGTTCATGGGATCCTCCTTAGGCCCCATGGCCCCTTGAGCCTGCAGGCACAATGTCTGTTGTAAAGGAAGCATTGAAGAATGGCCTACCTTGAAACCCCTTGGGATTTTACGCTCAATTTTGGAAGCCTGGCATCCATCCGAGTGCCCCTACAGGTAAGGACTTATGCTTTTATTGAATTGCATGTAATGACAAGAAGTTAATGTCGACTGATGGACCTTAGAAACTAAAGAACTGGCTGGACATGGTGACTCACACCTGTAATCCCAACACTTTGGGAGGCCAAGGGCAGATCACCTGAGGTCGGGAGTTCAAGACCAGCCTGGCCAACATGGCGAAATCCCGTCTCTACTAAAAGTTAAAAAATTAGCCAGGCGTAGTGGTGGGCACCTGTAATCCCAGCTACTCAGGAGGCTGAGGCAGGAGAATCGCTTGCACCGGGAGGTGGAGGTTGCAGTGAGCCGAGATTGCACCACTGCACTTCAGCCTGGGTGACAATAGTGAGACTCCGTCAAAAAAAAAAAAAAAAAAAACCTAAATAACTTAATCAGTTCTTCCCATTTCTGTATCATCAAGGGCATTCATGCATCATATGTAAGTTCTGGAACACAAATTTCCAATTAATATTTTTTATTCAAAAACATAGGATGGCATAAAAACTCAGCCACATGGGAACATTCCTAAGTATTAAGCTTCCAATGTATTTCAATTTACAAGCATTTATTGAGCACCTACTATGTGTCTAGAACCACAATAAGTGAGAGGATGTTTTAAGATATGTTCTTAGTCTGAAGGAGCTCACAGTCTAGCCAGGTTCACATATTTCACAATATTTATTGGCATGTGAGAAAATAACAAACTGCTATAAAACTTCATAGTTGGGTGAGACCACTGTGGGTTGTAGAAATAAGGAAAGGATTCTTCGGGGAGGTAAAAAGCGAATTGAATTATATCACGAAGACTTGGTTGTTGTCTTGGAGGTAAATATAGCACCTATTTCTTCATCTCCTAATTTTGAACCAATTAAGACACAGGAGCGAGACAGATGAGGATGAAAATATCACACTAAAAGGCTGAATTGACCCATGTACCTGAGGTGGGTAGCCATATGGGATTCCTCCTACTTTACCCCCTGAATGAGGTAGCCTCATTCTCCCAGTCACATGTACCATTGACCAGCATAGATTTCTGAAAGGGATGGCTGAGAGGAGTGTGCCCCATTCAGCAAGGAGGCAGAGGCTACAGATGGCTCTCAAAATCTCTCCCGGAGAGTGGAATGGAAATTCTCGGCCTCCGTGGAAACATGAGGGGTAAGCTATATATATATCCTTGTACGACTAGTAAGTTATGCCTACATTAAATTTGGTTTG